AGCAGGCTGACATCCCAAAGGGAAGGGCGGATAACAGAGACAGTGCAAGCGGAGGAGATGAGGGTGCCTCAAAGCCGGGAGGCTGGGTGATGCAGGAGCCTGCGTGTCCCGAGGGGGGTGCTGGGCCCAGTGTGAGTACGTGTGACTGTGACTGAGACAGTGTGACTGCTGAAGGCAGGGACACAGCAGCTCCCTGACTGGGGGCAGAAGGCGTTAACTGTGTGAAGGCTGGTTGTGGGTGGGTGGGCTCTGGGCCTCGAACCCGGGGGCTGAGGGAGATAGTAAACAGCAGGGTGACTGACGGGAAGATCATGTTGGTAGCCCTGCGAAGATGCTGCAGGGCTGTGGGGGTTTGTGTGACTTTGCAGTTCAACAAATTCAAATTCAGCCAACGCTGGCAGGGCCTGTTGTGCCAGGCAACCAGCTAGGAGGAGGAGACTCGGACCCAGCTTGCAGCTGAAGGGCGCTGGCTGCCGGGTTCTGTGGGTTCACCTTGCGGTGTCTTCCCTTGCTAACACTGAGTCCTTACAATAGCCCCATCTCCAGGTTGAGGCTAGATGGAGGGGACAGAGGGAAGTGACTTGCCCAAGGTGACCCAAGCTCCCGAGTGCCAGGGCAGGATCTGAATTCAGGCTCTCAGACTGCAGAGCCTGAGTCCCTCCCTGCCATGCCTGTGCCAGGGTGGAAATGTCTGGTCCTGGAGGGGAGCGTGGACTCCTGGCCTTGGCTCTGGAGACATCCCCCTAGACCACGTGGGCTCCTAACCTGTCCATGGTCACTGTGCTGAGGGGCGGGACGGTGGGTCACCCCTAGTTCTTTTTTCCCCAGGGCCAGATTCATGGACTGAAGGGTTGCTCGGCTCTCAGAGACCCCCTAAGCGCCCCGCCCTGGCCCCAAGCCCTCCCCCAGCTCCCGCGTCCCCCCCCTCCTGGCGCTGACTCCGGGCCAGAAGAGGAAAGGCTGTCTCCACCCACCTCTCGCACTCTCCCTTCTCCTTTATAAAGGCCGGAACAGCTGAAAGGGTGGCAACTTCTCCTCCTGCAGCCGGGAGCGGCCTGCCTGCCTCCCTGCGCACCCGCAGCCTCCCCCGCTGCCTCCCTAGGGCTCCCCTCCGGCCGCCAGCGCCCATTTTTCATTCCCTAGATAGAGATACTTTGCGCGCACACACATACATACGCGCGCAAAAAGGAAAAAAAAAAAAAAAAGCCCACCCTCCAGCCTCGCTGCAAAGAGAAAACCGGAGCAGCCGCAGCTCGCAGCTCGCAGCTCGCAGCCCGCAGCCCGCAGAGGACGCCCAGAGCGGCGAGCGGGCGGGCAGACGGACCGACGGACTCGCGCCGCGTCCACCTGTCGGCCGGGCCCAGCCGAGCGCGCAGCGGGCACGCCGCGCGCGCGGAGCAGCCGTGCCCGCCGCCCGGGCCCCGCGCCAGGGCGCACACGCTCCCGCCCCCCTACCCGGCCCGGGCGGGAGTTTGCACCTCTCCCTGCCCGGGTGCTCGAGCTGCCGTTGCAAAGCCAACTTTGGAAAAAGTTTTTTGGGGGAGACTTGGGCCTTGAGGTGCCCAGCTCCGCGCTTTCCGATTTTGGGGGCCTTTCCAGAAAATGTTGCAAAAAAGCTAAGCCGGCGGGCAGAGGAAAACGCCTGTAGCCGGCGAGTGAAGACGAACCATCGACTGCCGTGTTCCTTTTCCTCTTGGAGGTTGGAGTCCCCTGGGCGCCCCCACACGGCTAGACGCCTCGGCTGGTTCGCGACGCAGCCCCCCGGCCGTGGATGCTCACTCGGGCTCGGGATCCGCCCAGGTAGCGGCCTCGGACCCAGGTCCTGCGCCCAGGTCCTCCCCTGCCCCCCAGCGACGGAGCCGGGGCCGGGGGCGGCGGCGCCCGGGGGCCATGCGGGTGAGCCGCGGCTGCAGAGGCCTGAGCGCCTGATCGCCGCGGACCCGAGCCGAGCCCACCCCCCTCCCCAGCCCCCCACCCTGGCCGCGGGGGCGGCGCGCTCGATCTACGCGTCCGGGGCCCCGCGGGGCCGGGCCCGGAGTCGGCATGAATCGCTGCTGGGCGCTCTTCCTGTCTCTCTGCTGCTACCTGCGTCTGGTCAGCGCCGAGGTGAGTTGCCACGGCGGCTGGGGCTGGTTCTTGCTCACTCAGCCTTTTGGTGTCTGCCCGGCAGGGGGACCCCATTCCCGAGGAGCTTTATGAGATGCTGAGTGACCACTCGATCCGCTCCTTTGATGATCTCCAACGCCTGCTGCACGGAGACCCCGGAGGTAAATGGAATCCTCGCCCCGCGCTCCGGCCCCGCCTGGTGTCTGACTGTGACTTCTCCTGCAGAGGAAGATGGGGCCGAGTTGGACCTGAACATGACCCGCTCCCACTCTGGAGGCGAGCTGGAGAGCTTGGCTCGTGGAAGAAGGAGCCTGGGTAAGACTGAGACACCCAACAAGGGTCCTTCAACGCTCCTGACCCAGGTTTCGTCTCCTCCCAGGTTCCCTGACCATTGCTGAGCCGGCCATGATCGCCGAGTGCAAGACGCGCACCGAGGTGTTCGAGATCTCCCGGCGCCTCATAGACCGCACCAACGCCAACTTCCTGGTGTGGCCGCCCTGTGTGGAGGTGCAGCGCTGCTCCGGCTGCTGCAACAACCGCAACGTGCAGTGCCGCCCCACCCAGGTGCAGCTGCGACCTGTCCAGGTGCGTAGGCTCCGCGGCCCCCCGAGGCTGGTCTACAGAGGCATTTTGTGGCTCTGTCCTCCAGGTGAGAAAGATCGAGATTGTGCGGAAGAAGCCAATCTTTAAGAAGGCCACGGTGACGCTGGAAGACCACCTGGCATGCAAGTGTGAGACAGTGGCAGCTGCACGGCCTGTGACCCGAAGCCCGGGGGGTTCCCAGGAGCAGCGAGGTAACCACCTTTCCAGGCTCAGCCCTCAGCCCATGCTGACGAGGTCTTTCTTTTTCTTGTGCAGCCAAAACGCCCCAAACTCGGGTGACCATTCGGACGGTGCGAGTCCGCCGGCCCCCCAAGGGCAAGCACCGGAAATTCAAGCACACGCATGACAAGACGGCACTGAAGGAGACCCTTGGAGCCTAGGGGCATCGGCAGGAGAGTGTGTGGGCAGGTGAGGGCCAGGCGGGGCAACTGAGGCCCAGACTGACCCCTGTGTCTCTCTGCTTGGCCTGCAGGGTTATTTAATATGGTATTTGCTGTATTGCCCCCATGGGGTCCTTGGAGTGATAATATTGTTTCCCTCGTCCGTCTGTCTCGATGCCTGATTCGGACGGCCAATGGTGCTTCCCCCACCCCTCCACGTGTCCGTCCACCCTTCCATCAGCGGGTCTCCTCCCAGCGGCCTCCGGCGTCTTGCCCAGCAGCTCAAGAAGAAAAAGAAGGACTGAACTCCATCGCCATCTTCTTCCCTTAACTCCAAGAACTTGGGATAAGAGTGTGAGAGAGACTGATGGGGTCGCTCTTTGGGGGAAACGGGCTCCTTCCCCTGCACCTGGCCTGGGCCACACCTGAGCGCTGTGGACTGTCCTGAGGAGCCCTGAGGACCTCTCAGCATAGCCTGCCTGATCCCTGAACCCCTGGCCAGCTCTGAGGGGAGGCACCTCCAGGCAGGCCAGGCTGCCTCGGACTCCATGGCTAAGACCACAGACGGGCACACAGACTGGAGAAAACCCCTCCCACGGTGCCCAAACACCAGTCACCTCGTCTCCCTGGTGCCTCTGTGCACAGTGGCTTCTTTTCGTTTTCGTTTTGAAGACGTGGACTCCTCTTGGTGGGTGTGGCCAGCACACCAAGTGGCTGGGTGCCCTCTCAGGTGGGTTAGAGATGGAGTTTGCTGTTGAGGTGGCTGTAGATGGTGACCTGGGTATCCCCTGCCTCCTGCCACCCCTTCCTCCCCACACTCCACTCTGATTCACCTCTTCCTCTGGTTCCTTTCATCTCTCTACCTCCACCCTGCATTTTCCTCTTGTCCTGGCCCTTCAGTCTGCTCCACCAAGGGGCTCTTGAACCCCTTATTAAGGCCCCAGATGATCCCAGTCACTCCTCTCTAGGGCAGAAGACTAGAGGCCAGGGCAGCAAGGGACCTGCTCATCATATTCCAACCCAGCCACGACTGCCATGTAAGGTTGTGCAGGGTGTGTACTGCACAAGGACATTGTATGCAGGGAGCACTGTTCACATCATAGATAAAGCTGATTTGTATATTTATTATGACAATTTCTGGCAGATGTAGGTAAAGAGGAAAAGGATCCTTTTCCTAATTCACACAAAGACTCCTTGTGGACTGGCTGTGCCCCTGATGCAGCCTGTGGCTTGGAGTGGCCAAATAGGAGGGAGACTGTGGTAGGGGCAGGGAGGCAACACTGCTGTCCACATGACCTCCATTTCCCAAAGTCCTCTGCTCCAGCAACTGCCCTTCCAGGTGGGTGTGGGACACCTGGGAGAAGGTCTCCAAGGGAGGGTGCAGCCCTCTTGCCCGCACCCCTCCCTGCTTGCACACTTCCCCATCTTTGATCCTTCTGAGCTCCACCTCTGGTGGCTCCTCCTAGGAAACCAGCTCGTGGGCTGGGAATGGGGGAGAGAAGGGAAAAGATCCCCAAGACCCCCTGGGGTGGGATCTGAGCTCCCACCTCCCTTCCCACCTACTGCACTTTCCCCCTTCCCGCCTTCCAAAACCTGCTTCCTTCAGTTTGTAAAGTCGGTGATTATATTTTTGGGGGCTTTCCTTTTATTTTTTAAATGTAAAATTTATTTATATTCCGTATTTAAAGTTGTAAAAAAAAATAACCACAAAACAAAACCAAATGAATCCGCCGGAGGTCTGTCTGTTGGCATCGTGCGTGACAATTAACCTTTCTGCCTTGGCAGGATGTGCCGACAGCTTGCGGCGTGTTCCTCTCACTCTGGGAGCCTCAGGCGTGATCTCACACACTGGCGTGCACATACACACACACACACATACATGCTCACACATGCGTGCACATACACGCAGGCCTGCAACTTGGGGGAGGCCTCTGTCTGGCGGGAAGAAGAGACACACAGGCTACTCTGTTGGTCTTGGTCCTGGCACAGCTCCTGACACGTGGACTTGTGCGTGTCTCTGGCAGTGACGAGAGATGGGTTTCTGCAGCCTGAGGGTCTCCATAGAGGAAGTGGATCCTC